TGGAGAGGACAAATCGCTCCTCTCTTTAAAGTAAATGTAGTTCAAGAGAAAGCTGCTGGGTCAGTGGCCAGGTGTGTGTGTGTGTGTGTGTGTGTGTGTGTGTGTGTGTGTGTGTGTGTGTGTGTGTGTGTGTGTGTGTACACATACGTATTAACTAAGCAGTTTCTAGAATTAAAATCCCTAATGTTAATAGGCTTATGCATAAAATAGATTAATCCACAACACCTGCATGAGCCACGATCCTAGGAGCTGCAGAGCCATAAAAGCCGGACACAGTACCCAGCAGCCTCGCCTCGGCTCCCGGCAGAGAACACCCTCTCCCCGGCCTCCCGGCGCTGGCGCGATCCCACCGCGGGGACCGCCGCCCTGGTCCCCGGCCGCTGCACCCCCTTCTCGCGTCCTACGCCTGGCGGCCAAAAACAAAACTGCCTAACCACTTCCACTTGGAGAAGCCCTCCTAGCCGAGAGGGGCATTCTGAAGATCAAGGGCGAGGCTGGAAAACAAACTTTGTTACGTGTTAACTTAGTTGGAGCAAAGCGATTCCAGGAAAGGAGTCTAAAACTGTGCGCAGCGTTTTTATAAAAAAATGTTTCAGTGGATACACGGGGGAGCGGGGCCGTCTATGGCAGGGCTTCAGAGCAAGCAGGAGACTGGCAGGCCGGCGAGAGCAGGTGGCCCGCCGGCCGCATCCCGGCCTCCTCCTCCCCGCTCGCCTGCATTTGGACGACGGCTTCCGCGGCGGCCGGAGGGGAGCATCCTCTACACTGCCAACTCGCATCAATGGGACTTTCCTCGTGGGAACTGCCCCTCCCGGCGGACGTGCCCTCCGGGTCCGGCGTGGGCGGGCGGGTGCCGCGAACTCCTTGCAGACCTTGGGTCGGCTCAGTGCTCCCTCAGCGCTGGGGCCGAGCCTGCACCACCCGCCGCCGTCGCCGCCGAGGGGGCGGGGGAGGTGCCGCGGGGGGCGGGCGCGGCGCGCGGGGAGGGGAAGGGGTTCTCGCGCGATTGGGCGAGGTTTCCGGTGTTGTGACTGAAACCCGTCAATATGGCGGCGATCGGCCGCGGCCGCTCTCTGAAGAACCTCCGAGTACGAGGTAAGCCCGCTGCAACCCTCACTCCCCACCGCCCTAATTGGGGCTGTGTGTCTGTTTCGCGCAGGGCGGAATGACAGCGGCGAGGAGAACGTCCCGCTGGATCTGACCCGAGGTAACGCGGGGCGCCGCGGGCGCCGCGAGGGCTGTTCACCTGTTTTTTTACTGTCCTGTTTTAGAGTGAAAATATTAGAAATTACAGAGCTACACAGATAACGCTCTAGAGTAAATGACATCTCATCCAAACTACTGAGAGTTTAGGTAAGAGTGATGGGAAATTAAAGGCTAGGTAAATTGTGTTAAATTGTCTTGTCTTTCCTTCTAGAACCTTCTGATAACTTAAGAGAGATTCTCCAAAATGTGGCCAGATTGCAGGGAGTATCAAATATGAGAAAGCTAGGCCATCTGAATAACTTTACTAAGGTAAGTAACTTGAATTTTTATTATTGTCTAAAATAAATGCACACTTATTTTGTTTTTCTGACAGCTTCTTTGTGATATTGGCCACAGTGAAGAAAAACTGGGCTTTCACTATGAGGATATCATAATTTGGTAAGTGTGGTTCATTCCCCCCTCCCATCCCTGCAAAACTTGTATTTTGTTTGTTTTCATACAGTTTGCGGTTAGCTTTATTAAATGAAGCAAAAGAAGTGCGAGCAGCAGGGCTACGAGCGCTTCGATATCTCATCCAAGACTCCAGTATTCTCCAGAAGGTGCTAAAATTGAAAGTGGACTATTTAATAGCTAGGTAAATTTCCTAGACTTGTTTATATATTTTTGTATCAATGATTAATATTTTGTGTATTGTTTAGGTGCATTGACATACAACAGAGCAACGAGGTAGAGAGGACACAAGCACTTCGATTAGTCAGAAAGGTATGCTCTATGTGTGAGAGTAAAAGGCAAATGTAACTTCTTTTTCTGATTCCTTCTGTTACAGATGATTACTGTGAATGCTTCCTTGTTTCCTAGTTCTGTGACCAACTCATTAATTGCAGTTGGAAATGATGGACTTCAAGAAAGAGACAGAATGGTCCGAGCATGCATTGCCATTATCTGTGAACTAGGTCAGAATTTTCTTCAAGTAATGAAAATGTAACAAATATAATATGTTAAGTTTTTCTCTTTTAGCACTTCAGAATCCAGAGGTGGTGGCCCTTCGAGGTGGACTAAACACCATCTTGAAAAATGTGATCGATTGCCAATTAAGTCGAATAAATGAGGCCCTAATTACTACAATTTTGCACCTTCTTAATCATCCAAAGACTCGACAGTATGTGCGAGCTGATGTAGAATTAGAGGTAGGAACTTTAATATTCTTTTCTAGTTTTAAAGACTCTTTTCTTCCTTTTTTTTTTTAAATAGAGAATTTTAGCACCCTATACTGATTTTCACTACAGACATAGTCCAGATACAGCTGAAGGACAGCTCAAGTAAGTAACATTGGTTCCTAATAATTTTTAAGGATTCTCCCCGCTGCCTCCCCACCCCCAACAGAGAAGACAGAGAAGCACGATTTCTAGCCAGTAAAATGGGAATCATAGCAACATTCCGATCATGGGCAGGTAGGTTACTCTACATTGCTTTATAACATCCACAGTGATTTTTTTTTCTTTCTGTCCTCTTTAGGTATTATTAATTTATGTAAACCTGGAAATTCTGGGATCCAGTCTCTAATAGGAGTACTTTGCATACCAAATATGGAAATAAGGGTAGGTAAAAGTTATTAGGATTGTTTCATTCCAATAAATGAGGTGTATTTGTTTGCTAATTTAGCGAGGTCTACTTGAAGTGCTTTATGATATATTTCGTCTTCCTCTACCTGTTGTGACTGAGGAGTTCATAGAAGCACTACTCAGTGTAGGTAAGTATTGAAGTACATTTGTATCTTTTCATATCTTTTCCCTACCATATTTTAACTAATTTAGATCCAGGGAGGTTCCAAGACAGTTGGAGGCTTTCAGATGGCTTTGTGGCAGCTGAGGCAAAAACTATTCTTCCTCATCGTGCCAGATCCAGGTAGAATTTAAAATAAAAAGGGTTTCAATTTATATTTAAATTGTTTCTGTGCTGTTTTTTCCAGGCCAGACCTCATGGATAATTATTTGGCACTGATACTCTCTGCATTTATTCGTAATGGACTTTTAGAGGTAAGACTTATAAACCTTATTTTATTCCATTTGCAACAGTGGTGTTATCTTTTTATTTTCAAAGGGTCTAGTTGAAGTGATAACAAACAGTGATGATCATATCTCAGTTAGAGCTACCATCCTTTTAGGAGAGCTTTTACATATGGTAAGTTTAGCAACTTCTGATTATATGTTTCAAAACTCATGTAAAATGTTATGCTTCATTTTAGGCAAACACAATTCTTCCTCATTCACATAGCCATCATTTACACTGCTTGCCAACCCTAATGAATATGGCTGCATCCTTTGATATCCCCAAGGAAAAGAGACTGTAAGTATCAGAGCTTTAGCAAAGCTTTTGTTTACTGTATTGATTGAATTGTTTTTCTCATTAGGCGAGCCAGTGCAGCCTTGAACTGTTTAAAACGCTTCCATGAAATGAAGAAACGAGGACCTAAGCCTTATAGTCTTCATTTAGACCACATTATTCAGAAAGCAATTGCAACACACCAGAAACGGGATCAGTATCTCCGAGTTCAGAAAGATATATTTATCCTTAAGGTGCTGACATGAAATCATGATTTTCATCTTAATAATTTTTCTTATTACTTTCTGATGATTTTAGGATACAGAGGAAGCTCTTTTAATTAACCTTAGAGATAGCCAAGTCCTTCAACATAAAGAGAATCTTGAATGGAATTGGAATCTTATAGGGACCATTCTTAAGGTATGAAAAGATACTTCATGGTAATGGCTTGTCATATGTAATATAACATATTATGTTTTTCTAGTGGCCAAATGTAAATCTAAGAAACTATAAAGATGAACAGTTACACAGGTATGTAAGAACTATTTTGCATTTAAATTTAATTACCTTTTTGCTACTTGTGTTTTGATTTTAGGTTTGTACGAAGACTACTTTATTTTTACAAGCCCAGCAGTAAATTATATGCCAACCTGGATCTGGATTTTGCCAAGGCCAAACAGCTCACGGTTGTAGGTTGCCAGTTTACAGAATTTCTTCTTGAATCTGAAGAGGTGGGCATTCTGAATATTTTCCAGAGCAAATGTTCTCACAATATCACAATGTATTTACTTTTAGGATGGGCAAGGCTACTTAGAAGATCTAGTAAAGGATATTGTTCAGTGGCTCAATGCTTCATCTGGAATGAAACCCGAAAGAAGTCTTCAAAATAATGGTTTATTGACCACCCTTAGTCAACACTACTTTTTATTTATTGGAACACTTTCTTGCCACCCTCATGGAGTTAAAATGCTGGAAAAATGCAGTGTATTTCAGTGGTGAGCATTCCCAGATTTTGTTGCAATATATATTTAACCATTCTTATTTTTTTTTTCTTTTAAGTCTCCTTAATCTTTGCTCCTTGAAAAACCAAGATCACTTGCTAAAACTTACTGTTTCTAGCTTGGACTATAGCAGAGATGGATTGGCTAGAGTCATCCTTTCCAAAATTTTAACTGCAGCTACTGATGTGAGTATAACATAGCCAGTAAAACTATATTTTTTTTTTTTAATGTATTCATTTATCCTTATAGGCCTGCAGACTCTATGCAACAAAACATTTAAGGGTATTATTGAGAGCTAATGTTGAATTCTTTAATAATTGGGGAATTGAGTTGTTAGTGACCCAGCTACATGATAAAAACAAAACGATTTCCTCTGAAGCTCTTGATATCCTCGATGAAGCATGTGAAGACAAGGTAAAGGTTCATTTTTTATAATTTAATACTTAAATTATAAAAAAATAATGATAATCTCTTTTAGGCCAATCTTCATGCTCTCATTCAGATGAAACCAGCGTTATCCCACCTTGGAGACAAGGGTTTGCTTCTCCTGCTGAGGTAAATTTTAAGTAAATTTTCTGTTATGTTTTAATGTTAAACTATTGCTTGTTTTAATTTGCAGATTTCTCTCCATTCCAAAAGGATTTTCCTATCTGAATGAAAGAGGTTATGTAGCAAAACAATTGGAAAAGTGGCACAGGGTAACTTCTTATTTGAATAAAGTTGAATTTGTCTATGTGCAATTAAAACAATATTATCCTCTAGGAATACAACTCCAAATATGTTGACTTGATTGAGGAACAACTCAATGAAGCACTTACTACTTACCGGAAGCCTGTTGATGGTGATAACTATGTTCGTCGGAGTAACCAAAGGTGCGTACCCAGTTATCAGATTTAAAACTAGTAAGAGATATAGTAATCATCTTTATTATACTAGATTACAGCGTCCTCACGTCTACCTGCCTATACACCTTTATGGACAACTAGTACACCATAAAACAGGCTGCCATTTGTTGGAAGTACAGGTAAAAACATAATTCACTTATTTTAAGTAGCTATTACTCATGGTATTTTTTTTTCTTTCTCCAGAATATTATTACAGAACTCTGTCGTAATGTTCGTACACCAGATTTGGATAAGTGGGAAGAAATTAAAAAACTGAAAGCATCTCTTTGGGCCTTGGTTTGTAATAAACACTTCTGTAAGATCTTCGCATATTTGATGTAAGTGATTTCTTTTCTTTCAGGGAAATATCGGCTCATCAAATTGGGGTCTCAATTTGCTACAGGAAGAAAACGTGATTCCAGATATACTAAAACTTGCAAAACAGTGTGAAGTTCTTTCCATCAGAGGGTAGGTCATTTAACTCAGAAATCTTTCTAATGATAACTGTTTTTACTGCATCTTTTATATACAGGACCTGTGTATATGTACTTGGGCTCATAGCTAAAACCAAACAAGGCTGTGATATTCTAAAATGTCACAACTGGGATGCTGTGAGGCATAGTCGCAAACATCTGTGGCCAGTGGTTCCAGATGATGTGGAACAACTCTGTAATGAACTTTCATCTATCCCAAGCACTCTAAGTTTGAACTCGGAGTCAACCAGCTCTAGACATAATAGTGAAAGTGAATCTGTGCCATCGAGTGAGTATCCTGACAGGTTCATATAAAGTTAGTGTGTTTTTATTAATTGATCCTTCAATCATAGGTATGTTCATATTGGAGGATGACCGGTTTGGCAGCAGCTCTACTAGCACATTTTTCCTTGATATCAATGAAGATACAGAGCCAACATTTTATGACCGATCTGGACCCATAAAGGATAAAAATTCATTCCCTTTCTTTGCTTCTAGTAAACTTGTGAAGAATCGTATCTTAAATTCGCTTACTTTGCCTAACAAAAAACATCGTAGTAGCAGTGATCCAAAAGGAGGGAAATTATCATCTGAAAGTAAGACAAGCAACAGGCGAATCAGAACACTTACGGAGCCCAGTGTTGATTTTAATCATAGTGATGATTTTACACCCATATCCACTGTACAGAAAACATTACAATTAGAGACTTCATTTATGGGGAATAAGCACATTGAAGACACTGGTAGTACACCAAGCATTGGAGAAAATGACTTAAAATTCACCAAGAATTTTGGTACAGAGAATCACAGAGAAAATACAAGCCGAGAGAGGTTAGTAGTAGAAAGTTCAACGAGCTCACATATGAAGATACGTAGCCAAAGTTTCAATACAGACACTACAACAAGTGGCATAAGTTCAATGAGCTCAAGTCCTTCACGAGAGACAGTAGGTGTAGATGCTACAACTATGGACACAGACTGTGGAAGCATGAGTACTGTGGTAAGTACTAAAACTATTAAGACAAGCCACTATTTGACGCCACAGTCTAACCATCTGTCTCTCTCCAAATCAAATTCGGTGTCCCTGGTGCCTCCAGGTTCTTCTCATACGCTTCCTAGAAGAGCACAGTCCCTTAAAGCACCCTCTATTGCTACAATTAAAAGTCTAGCAGATTGTAACTTTAGTTACACAAGTTCTAGAGATGCTTTTGGCTATGCTACACTGAAAAGACTACAGCAACAAAGAATGCATCCATCCTTATCTCACTCTGAAGCTTTGGCATCTCCAGCAAAAGATGTGCTATTTACTGATACCATCACCATGAAGGCCAACAGTTTTGAGTCCAGATTAACACCAAGCAGGTAAGCAAATATATGTTTAGAAGTGACCAATAGCTTTTTTTTATTTATTTCTCGCTTCTGCAAGGATCGATTTTAAAAAGAAGCATGTCGGGGGAATCAGGAGCTTAAGACCTACAATAACAAACAACCTTTTCAGGTAGGTCAATTTAAGGCTCCAAAAGTTGACCTCTAATGCAAGTGGTTTCTTTATGGTTTTATAGGTTCATGAAAGCCTTAAGTTATGCATCATTAGATAAAGAAGATTTATTGAGTCCTATTAATCAAAATACCCTGCAACGATCTTCCTCAGTGCGGTCCATGGTGTCCAGTGCCACATATGGGGGTTCAGATGATTACATTGGTCTTGCTCTCCCGGTGGATATAAATGATATATTCCAGGTATTATCATACATTTTATTGTTTTCCTATGACAGGACTTACCATGGTTTATATCTTTTTTTAGGTAAAGGATATTCCCTATTTTCAGACAAAAAACATACCACCACATGATGATCGAGGTGCAAGAGCATTTGCCCATGATGCAGGAGGTAATGCATTGTGCATTGTACTTGTGAGATGCTTGGATTATGTTTTATATTTACTTATGCACAGGTCTTCCATCTGGAACTGGAGGTCTTGTAAAAAATTCTTTTCACTTGCTACGACAGCAGATGAGTCTTACGGAAATAATGAATTCAATCCATTCAGATGCCTCTCTGTTTTTAGAAAGTACAGAAGACACTGGACTACAGGAACATACAGATGATAACTGCCTTTATTGTGTCTGTATTGAAATTCTGGGTTTCCAGCCCAGCAACCAACTGAGTGCAATATGTAGTCATTCAGGTAAGTGATCACGTCCCACCTTCAGAAAAACCGCTTTAATTGAAATAATTATTTTTTTCTTCAGACTTTCAAGATATTCCATATTCTGATTGGTGTGAGCAGACTATCCATAATCCTTTAGAAGTGGTTCCCTCTAAGTTTTCGGGGATTTCTGGATGCAGTGATGGGGTGTCTCAAGAAGGCTCAGCTAGCAGCACCAAAAGCACAGAATTGTTACTAGGTGAGTCTTCAGATTCAAATCCAATCATTATTTAATATTTAACTTCTCCCTGAAATCTTTTCAGGTGTTAAAACAATTCCAGATGATACACCAATGTGCCGTATACTCCTTCGCAAAGAAGTTCTAAGATTAGTCATTAATTTGAGTAGTTCAGTTTCAACTAAATGTCATGAGACTGGGCTTTTAACGTGAGTAAACTATGTGCATGAGTATTATTTGTAGTTTTCATCACACCATAATCTTTTATTTTAGAATTAAGGAGAAGTATCCTCAAACATTTGATGACATATGCCTTTACTCTGAGGTTTCCCATTTGCTGTCACACTGCACATTCAGACTTCCGTGTCGGAGGTTCATACAAGAATTATTTCAAGATGTACAGTTTCTACAAGTAAGTATGATTAGTACTTCTCAAATTTATCTAAGTAATTGATGATACACCATTTTTTCCCTAGATGCATGAAGAAGCAGAGGCTGTGTTGGCAACACCACCAAAGCAACCTATAGTTGATACATCTGCTGAATCCTGACCTCATATTTATGATGGATATAGATACATACTATATATATTCATATTTGTGGATTTCCTAAAAGCCTCAGAAAATACGACTGACTAGGCAGCAAAGACAGGAGTATCTTCTGTACACTGTTCCGCAGTTACTGGTACATGAACAGTTGGAACTGCTGACTTTCCTAACCAAAACAACTTCCTTCTCTCCTTTGTTGAGCCTTTTGAGGGGTTCATGATTCATTACCACAGTTTTAAGAGTTTCAGTTACCATTGTATGCAAGAGCCAAGCACTGAATACCTACATAGGTTTTCTATTTTCTTTCATTTTAAAAGCATAATGACAGTGGAACAATAATGGGATATGCAGAAGCACCCTTCACAAGTTATTTCTGAATGATTTTTAGGGTAAATAATACAGATGCCTTGTTTGTTAACTAACTTGTGGAAAGCAGGAATCAGTGTCTCTAAGGCTGCATCCTATTACCACAATGGGGTGTGCTATAACTGCTGGTATTAGAGAGGGAACTTTGGCCCTTTCACGTTTTTCTTAATGTTTGTAACACTACTTCAGAGGTTTATAACCTCAAAGCAGAAGAAGAGCCTCAACAACCCGGGACTTATAAGTTATTTTTATGTTACTAGACTTGCATAAAGATTCTTGTTTTCCAACTCTTCATTTTGTTGCAATGTGTTATTACAGGATATATGAACCAATTAAGGTTTTTCACTACAGTTCTTGAATAAAATTTAAAAATCATTTTTTATTTTAATTAAAAATATTTCCCATTTATAGAATGCATATATTTGCAATGGACTTCCACTTTCATCAACTTTCCATCTCATCGCTTTAAACAGGAACTTGAACAAGCACTGTTAGTTTAGACCTAAAGGATAGGAAAGCATTAAATAATACTTTGGATCTCCTGAGGAAAAGATAAGTTTGCTTGCAATTTACACATTCCATGGGGAAAGAAGAGCCATATTTCCTTAAAAAAAACATTAATAAAGCTTGTTATTGAGAAAAATTGTAGTGAAAAGCCTTAAGTACCAAATTTTAAAGCAGCAGTAACTTAATTTTTATATCAGTGTTTTTGTTTTGCACAAACTAAATGCAGTGGTAGGTGGGTTTATGAGTATATTAATTGCCTTTATCCATTTGTGAAGTTAAGTTGATGAGGGCAAGGTTTTTGTTTGTTTAATTTGTATATGTCTAAAGGTATTTGGAACTTTTTACAGGAATTAAACATATATGCAAATTTGTATATAAAAATAGCATGGCCATCATTTGAATGCTTGTAAATGAAAGGATTATCTTTTTTGAGATCTATATATAAATAGAAATAGAAAATCCAGCTGGACTGATTAGGATTCTTTTTTAATTCATTTGTGTATAACATTTTTATTACAATTACACATCAGTTTTGACACAGTCATAGCAACATTAATATTTTCCCATGATGCAGATCCTTTTTGTAATGGGCTTGTTCTTTGAGATCTCTGTAAAGAACCCTGTGAACTAGAAAACATAACTCACAGAGATACTTTTTTAAAAAATTTATTTACTGGAACTGAAAGTTCCAGTTGGGATGAAGCATTTCATCTCACTTCATAACACCTCTTTGACTGCACTTCAGTGAATTGTTCTTATGTGCACTGTGTAGCAACTTACATTATAACAAAGCAGATAAGGGCTGTAAGCTGCTGCTTATGTTGAAAAGTGGTTCTTCAGATTTTCTCTCATAAAATCCAGTTGAAGATAAATAATTTTTTTATACTTTATCACTGAACCCAAGTGTTTATTTAAATGTCAACAGTACTTCTAAGAACGTTGCCTGTCATCGTGGTCTTTGGTCTTGGATAACTAAACTGCCTTTCCAGAGAACCAAATGTCAGAGTTACTAGACCAAATAGTGGTTAAAACCTCCAAAGGAAGTAATGTAATCTTATTCATAATGGGATTAACATATTTTAGACATTCATTTTAAACACTACCTCAGTTAATATAGAGTATAAAAATCTGTGGTTTAATCCCTCAAAAGTTAACAGTAATTTTTTTTTTGTCTTACACACACACACACCCCCTCCCCCACCATCACTATCCCTGTACCCTCACCTTGGTCATCTATCCTGAAATAAGGCTTAGTTAGTATTGGCCTGAATGTTTTGTGTTTTTTTTTTTGTTTTTTTTTTTTACTGTTACTTTGAAAAATATGTATGTATACCTTATCATATCTGCCTATATCACTTACTTTGGGGAGATACTCAGAGCTTTGTGGTTATCAGTATACTAAAAAAAAAAAAAAGTCTACGCTTAAATTTATAGTGCTATTTGGTTTCTCCATGATTTCACTGACAGGTCTAATACATTTTCTTTGAGTACTTGTTTGTAAAAAGTAGACTTTATGGTGAAAAATACATGCAGTGCCAAGTGATTAACTTAAGTGTTTAAAAATATTAAATTATAGCAGAAGAGGTTAGGAATGATATCAGCAGTAATAGAAATAATTGAGAAAATCATCTATAAATAATAGATATTACAGACTATAGAATACCAAAATAATGTCAATACTGTAGTTTTTAAAGATTTTAGGATTAATCTTAGTCCATATAAATTTGTACTATTGGTAATTATTGAATAATTGGGAGGAATCTGGGCAGTTGTGCTGGTTGTAAACTATGAATTTCTAATCGTAAAGTGAATTGTTATTTCTAATTGAACTTTTTTTCAAGAACAGATTTCAGCCTCACATACTAAGTAAATACTGATAAATAAGGAAATTAGAAATTTAGTATTCATAATTAAATATGCTCTAAAATTTCCTATACTTTTATTTCCTGTTTATTCTTAGGTAGATTGGAAGGGGGAAACAGTCTGTTCTCCCTAATTAAATTTTTTCTAATAACGATTAGTAGAATATGGACATTCTATATGACAGTGACATTAAAAGAGGCTCTTTGGAAGTATATACATTATTAACATAATGTGTACAAGTCCTTTTGAAATGACAACTTTAATGGGTTTCAGCTCTTTTATCTAGAGCTTGAGATAATTCAAGCTGAGTTTTTCAGGGCATATCACAACGGCCAAGTGTTCAGCAGTGGGATATCAATGCTTATTTACATTTTCCTACTGCTATTTATATAAAATGTTATTCCATTCAGAGGATGCCTTTTATCCCCACATTAAAGCACAGATCATTAAGCAATAAAAACCAAATTGTCTGTCATTCAAATTATAACTGCAGTTATTTTTGCATGGTAAGAGTGAGGTGCTAATTTTGTGTGAGATGAACTTTGTAAACTACTTTGGGAAATGTTCTTTGGAAGTAAGGTTTTTTCTCCTTTAGTCTTATGCTTCCACTTTTGTCTCAGATTCACAATCCATTAAAACATGGGGAAAAAAGAAAAGGTAAAATTGAGAGACTTTTGTTAGAGGAGCTATTTGGAATGAACCAACATTTCAGATTTTCCAAAATGTAAGTTAGGAAGTCTCCATTGTCTCTGCATTAACAAAATACACTGTTACTATCTTAATCTCAAGAGTGTCATTACAGTGAGAATCTCATTTAAAAGCATACCAGTGAAATTAATAGCAGTGCTTATCAAAGAACACTGAAATCTGTGAGAATCTTTCTAGGAGCATTCTTTTCTTCTTTTAGTTCCAAGTTCCAGGGTATTTTTCATTCCTAGTAGGTTTATATGACTCACAGAATGTGGACTTTTTTCCTGTTTGGAGTATTTTTGTAATGTAAGTATCGGATAGCTGCACCACAGCATGCATAAATTGCACATTTTGTTTTACTTTCTTTATAGAATATTTAATTTCAAAAATATAATTTATGCCAAAAAAAGCATACCTTTCAATTTTGCTACTTGGTTGATTTAGCACAAAATGCAAAGTCTTGGGGCAGAGAGGGGGAGTGAAAAAAATTTTATAGGTAATTGTTACAAAAATACCTGTCAGAAACCCTAAAGCTGCATTGTAAAACAAATGGTGTAAACTAGTTTTGAAAAGTGGTAAGGAATTGTGAAAAAAATCTCAGACTTAATGCTCTCTAACCACATGAGTTTCTTCTTTTTTATTTAGTAATACGCTGCTACATATTTGGAGGTTCTGGTGTTTGTAGGTCACTGAACAGACATTGAAATCTGATTTATATTGTATAACTGTAACATAGAAAGAAAAAGTATTTATATTTTTTCTGTAAGAATATTTCATTGAGTTGTGTATAATTTAAATAAGATTTGTCCCCAAATGGTTTTGCTCACCTTGATTTTTTTTGTTGTGATTTTCTTGTTTTTGTATAATGTGTATAGTTTATGTCAAGGGCATTAAAAGCCTCCTGAAGCATAATCTTATCAAAGGGATACATTGTTAATAAAATGTACTTAAAATTCTTAAACTTTGTCATTGTTTTATTTGAAATCTTAAAAT